CTGACTTTGGCAAGTAAGATCAGTACCCGGCACCTCTGGGCACACAGGGCCCGGGCTGCATCCACTGTGCCAGGGACCTGGTGCCGGGCTGGGCAGCAAGTCAGTATCACATCAGCAGGCGTGGGCCGTGGTGAGCCTCTCCCTGCCCTCCCGCTGGAATAGAAAGCTGATCCCGACGTCCCACTCCGACCCACGGTCAGGAAGCCGTCCTGTCCAGGAAGGTGGCTGAGGTACATCCCTGAACACAGTAGGCCACAGCATCATGCAGCGGAGGGCCAGTGGCCGCTATTCTTCCTGCTGGTGTTCCACTCGGCCCGCAGCTCACAGCAAGTCTATGCGGAACTGTGCAACCCACATGCTTTGATTTTCAGAAATGTTCTTAGATCCTGAACCAGAATGTGCTGCAGGGGGGACTGTTTCACCTCAAAAATTACAGCAAAGTAAATGTCCTTGTTTCAACTTTTCCAATGTTTAACTTGTAACAATAGCTACAAAAGTAATCAGGCAGCAATGTGTTTCTTTAAACGGCTTTCCTGTGAGTGTTCCGTTTACAAAGAAAATCCTAAAACCAGGAAGTAATTGGTGACTTTGGAAACAGCAAGCAAACTTCGGTGAAGAAAGAGGGGCAGGTGTACCTGGAAGGACTAACTTGCAGCCACTCATTTCCTTTGGAGGGCGGTGGGGCCTGCACCCTGCAGATTAGGGTATATTCTGACTCAGCAAAATAGGCACCAGCGCCTGTAAAAAGAAACCGCGCTGGGCACTAAGAGAATTCTCAAAAACTCCCAGAGCCCTGGGTGTGTGTCCTCCCACAGGGAATCTCGCACGAGTTCGTCAAATGGCTGGTCTCAGGTTACACAACCAGCACTGCCTCCACCGCCACCGCCCCCCAACCTCACTGGTCCGAGCGGTTCCCCGCGGTCTAGCCGCGAGGGCGGGGCCGGGGGGCGGAGGCCAGGGCGGGACCAAGGCTGGGGGCGGGGCCAGGCATGGCTGCCGCTCGCCGGCCGGGGGCGGGGCCGACGGTCACGTGTGTACACAGGGCCCGGGCGGCGTGCGCGCCGTGAGCCCCGCCGCCTCCGCCAGCCCGAGCTGCCCGCCCGGCGGCGACTGCGCCGGCCGCCGCCCAGCAAGCCGGTGAGTGGGGCCCGGGAGCCTGGGTCGGGTCGCCAGAGGATAATTCTGTATTCGTCGTCCACAGCCTTTGATCTCTTCCCTGCCCATGAAGATGTACTTGAGTCCTCCATTCCACTTTAAATAGCCAGCTCCTGTCCACACGGAACAGCACGACATCTTTTATCTTTTGCTACCTGCAGCACCTAGCAGAGGCCAGCATTCAATAACAGAGGGCCAAGAGGCTTGCTTTAAAGGCCTCTGCAAACTTGTATGAGTAAAATGGTTCTGACCATGTTCCCAGGCTCCTCACGCATAGTGGTGATGAGATAGTCTACCGTCCTAACTGGGGCACCGTTGAGAGTGAACGGAGGCACTGTTAATAATTAGACGAAGTGCACACTCACAGTACCCATGACCTGCTGTGCAGCTCCTTCAAGAACTACTGTAAGGCCTGGCTCCCCAACCAGAACCCCTGTTGTCTTCCTCAATGAAGAAGGCCTCTGAAGACAAGTGACTTAAGAACATAGTTTATATGTATTGAATACTGTTGTGCCTTTTCACAGAGAAGAGGTCGGGGCCAGAGCAGCTCACTGCCCGACGCCACACACATCCGTGCTGGCGTCCACGTGTCATCCTGCCTCTCTAGCCAGCATGGACATATCCTGAGGATGGAGGACAGAGGAACACAGATTTAGGGCAGAATGTAAATGTGAAAGTTGACTTGGAGTCCCTGCAACTCATAAGCCCCAGTAGGCTGATGAAGAGAGAAGGGCAAAGGGCGCGCACCTCATGTGGGTCTTAGGTTAGGATGTAAAGGCTGATTATGTCTATCATACAATGAATCAATGGCATACTGCACAGATCGCTGCATGGGGAAATATGCTCGTGTAATTTACAGTCGGAAGAGGGACATGCTGCTCACTGGGGCAGGGAGAAGAAGGGGCTCCTCAGGGAGCTGCAGCTCTCACAGCCCCTAGGATGTCACCTGGAATCCTGAAAAAATAACTGCCGCCTGGCCTTTAATGACCCAACCACAGCGAGGTCTTGCCTTTGCAGAAGGAAATTATCACCCAGAGAACCCGGCCGACCGTGTCATGCACACGACGATCCCACGGTGCTGTTTTCTGTCAACAGTGTTTCCCAGCCATTCCCTCCTGCCTGCCAGCTCCTCTGCTCTCCAGGGCTTTCACTAACCCACCTGCCCAACTGACCAGCATTAGGCTGTCCAGTTAGCCCACATCTGTCCAGGGGTCTCAAAGGCTCAGGACCCCAAGACACCATCCAGGTAGCCAAGAGGACAGGGAACCCAGTCTGGAGAGTAGAATAACGTTTCGCTCCAATTTGAGATCCCAAAATGAGATGCTGCCCGGGACCAGAAGTCAGTTTCTTAGGAGCGTGCTGTCTACCCAGGAGCCTCCGTGTGCAAACAAAATACCCCCTTGAGCAGCAGAGGGACAAGGTGGAGGTGGGGCAGGTGTCTGTTCATCCCCACAGAGCCACACCCAGGTCCCTTCCTGCAAAGGCCAAGGACTTTCCCCATTTTAATTGGAACCAAAGCAAGCCTTGCAGACCACTGTCGCTACCACAGCTAGTGTGATGAGGAGAAATAACCTGCTGGCTCCTCCCTGGGAAACAACCAAGGTGGTGATAAGATCTGCGGCTCAGAGCACTTCCCTGCAGGTTAAGGCCACGCCTAGTAAACCGGGGCTCGACTGAGGAGCCCCGGCAGGTGCCAAGCCTGCCCAGAGTCTGCAGTAGAGACTCTCTGTTCTTGGCCATGTCTTTGAATTTCTGAGGAAGTCTTTTTTGTTTGTTTTTGTTTTTCCCTGGTCTGATGTACCTGGAGAGGGAATTAGCCTCACACCCAGTTAGGGAACAAAAAGCCAAGTAAACAAAAGAATGCTGTTCCACCTTCCTCCAGGGAACTGGCGCCCATAGCTGCAGGCACAGGTGCCCAGCCCGCTCACTGGCCCAGCAAGGTGCTTGGTCTCAGGCCCCCAGAGCCCGTCCTGGAGCCGCAAACATGCTCGCTATTATCCATGGAAAAAGAGAGGCATTCTCTTTGTTTATAGTCTAAGCCAAGTCACCTGATTCACTCTCACTACTCTGCAGTTTGGAATTGTAAAAAGCAAAAGGCTACAAAAATCAAAACCATCCACCTATGTAATGAACCATTTCTTATCACAGCCCAGGAAGGCACAGATAGGAATCAGTGTGCGTAAGCTCTCCACGTGGAAACCCTGTGAAAACAGCAGCCTTTCCTAAGCATCTGGCTCCTAGGAGCTGGATGTTAATTGTTGCTAAAGCCTGGGTTCATTACTACAAAAGAAAATAAACATTCCAGAGTCATTTTGAAAGCATTTTGATTGTTCTAGAATATTCACCCAAGGTTGAGCGTCTCATGGTGCATGGCAGGTTCGGCCAGGAGCTGGCCGTGGCCTTTCCACTCCTTTCCTGCCATCCTGAGGATGCAGTGCCTGGGGCCTCGCAGTTCTCTTTCCACTCAAATCTAAGGCTCTAAAGCTTCAACAACTGTCCGGGGACAATAAGAAGCGCTGAGTCCCCATCCTGCCTGCTCTCCTTTCTACTCAGTGGGGAAATTGGATCACTCGCCTTGGTGGATCACTCGCCTTGGGGAAAAGCCTTTTACGTCACTGAATACATCCCCTTCTACGGTTTTCATCCAACAGTCAGCCAGGCTGCTGCAGCACACATAAAAACTTCCCCTGCCTGCAAAGAGCTCCAAGTAGGTGGGAAAGAGATGGATGTGCGGACAGGCTTAACCCAGCAAAGACTGGCGGAGGGGTGTGGAGACAGTGGTCAGGGGTGGGTTCCCGGGGGTACTGATGCCCAAAATAAAATGTCAAGGACGAGCCAGTGTTTGCTGAGAGAACGAGGGGAAGCGAGAAAGGGTGTTCTAGGCAAGGGATCAACATCCGCAAAAGACAGTGTGAAAGAGAGCACCCGGAAACTTCGTGGGGATCACCGGGCGTGGGACTTGCCGGCCCCAGCTCTGACAGGGCCCTAAGCAACAGAGGAAAGAACTTCCCGACTAACAGGGACAGCAACATCAAAAGCGATGGCTTTTGTGAAACTAATTCAGCCACCTTGGAGCAGAGGATTCCTCTGCTGGTTTCTGTTTCTGCCAGCTCTGTGCAGTGCAGGCGCTATGATGCTCTCTCTCTCTCACACACACATACAGGGACCCGGGTGCCTCTCAGGTTGAGAGGGGTGGTCACCATCCCCACACTCAGGCCCCCTCTGTCTCCAGGCCTGCTGCTTCTGAACAGGCCTGGGGCAGTCCATTTCTATTGGGAAACCCTATCAAAGTTAGCCCCGGGTTTCAGCCAAGTTCACCTCACTGCTCACAGACATTCATTATTAACAGACTGTTTGATAGCACTTTGGGCTCTTTTTAAATAAGACATAGGAAGAAAGATGCCAACGTCTCACTTGAAATGCTCCTGACAGCTAGCCTGACGGGGTCCTGTCGCCCCTGTCCACACCCTGCTATGGCCATGGTCTCCACAGCCGCACATGGGCTCCAGACATTTTCACGAGTTATGAACCAAAGAGAACCAAGACCCCTGGAGCAGGTTCTCCTTCTCAGTCCCATGTTCCTTTGAAAGCAATGAATAGAGGCCAGGGAAGCAAGTGTTTATACTCCAGTTTAGTACTAGTGAAACATCGGGAAATTCATTGTGTTGGTATCAAAGCCCCAACTCAGAACATAAAAACCATAAAACTGCAAAGCCTCTGCAGTCTGAGCGTGCGCTCCCCAGGCCTCCGCTGTCTGAGCGTGCGCTCCCCAGGCCTCCGCGGTCTGACCCTGTGCTACCCATGCAAGCGCCACCCACAGGTGCGTCCTGGGGGCTGCCTCCTCCTCCACGTTGGCCAGCAGTGTGGGGTGTGACGGGGCCCATGTTGTTGTCACCCCCACCCTGCCCCACGTTTCCCCTGCACACGTGTCCGTTCACAAAGATTCTGAGCAAAAGGTCACAGAACAGCTTCCTCTGCCCTTTATATGTGGGGAGGAGGCCAAAGATCTGCAGGCGTCATCATTCCAGGCCAGGGCTGGTAACAGGGAGCAAGTGCCGGCACCCTCTTGTGCTTCACATGGGTTGGTTTACTTAACCCTCCTGTCTCATGAAGATTTTTACTAAGCCTGGGGAAACCGAGGCACACAGCAAGGATGTCACCTGCCTGCAAAGGCACCTGTGTGCAAGCCAGGACTGGAAAAGCTCAGCCTGCAGTGCACATGCTTGCTGCCCGCTCCAGAGCCCAGGCCCTTAACCACTTCCTTCCTAGGAAGACGGAGGGCGAGGGAGTTTCTTACAGCGCTTTATGTCAACTCCTGCTGCTGCCCACCACTAATCCAGGCCCCTGCAGACAGCAGGGCACGGTCCTTCCTATTAGCAGGCTTACTACGAAGCCCTGTCTAACATTCCCTCATGTCAGGTAGAAGGAATTAGACCAGAGGTCAAGGCAGCGGCTGGAATCAGTGGTGCTTTCTCAAAGTAGGAAAACAGTTTTAGGACTGTTTTCGGTCAAATTTTGGGCACCACTGTACTGGGTTCTATGACAGAGAAGCCACCAAGGTCCCGTGCGAGGAGCCCTGGGCAGGGACAGCTGAAGCTGTGCACCTGGGCCCTCCTGATTGCCTCCCACCAGCCAGGCCTGGCAGCAGCCAGCAGCCACCCCACCCCACCCCAACAAGGAGAGCTGCCCCACACTGTCGGCCCCCAAAGCTCAGGACACACGGGCCCTCCCAGGTCTCTCTGGCGGGCTAGGCCTTGGCAGGGCCCCCTCAGCGGGCCCCACTCTGAACCGCAAGCACAGGGTCTTCTGCAGTGTGAGACCTGCTGTCAGCACAGGCCTACGGGCTCAGGGCTGTGCAGGGACACAGGGGCCAGCACCACTGGGCACCCTGTCCTTTCCCAGCCTGCCTGTGCACCCTGTGGGCAGTGACTCCTCAGGCACAGTGGCCCAAAGTCACAGGTGGTCTGTCAGGGGCTCTCCAGGGAGCTGCACACACTCAGGTTTAGATCAGGAACAGAACAGATCCCCAGGGCATTTGCTCAGGCTCAGAGCAGAGCAGGGAGCCGTCCACCTGCGGCGGGCACATCCATGGACTTCCAAGCCAACAGGGACAGCTGCCCAGACGGGCTGCCCAAGCCAACCAAGGATCCTGTCCCATCGGTCCCTGTGGCTTGGGAGTCTGGCACTTTTTGGCTTTCGTTTCTCAAGCTGCCCCAGCTTCTCCAAGTCCTGAGCCTGGGGCTCCCAGCTCCGAGCGGATGCTCTGCAAGTGGCGTCCCTGCACCCTGGTGCAGGCGGACGGACGCGGGAGAGCCTGCAAGGAAGTAAGGCCCAGCAGCCTTCCCGGGCTTGGAACGCCGCAGCCTAGGAAGCATCTTCCCAGGAAATCGCAGTCGGAGCCCAGCACGGGGTCTTGGAAGAAAAGACCCCACCTTCTATCCTCACGAGTACGCATTAGGAGTGAGCACCGCTCAGTAGATGACACAGAGGCACAGCTGAGGACCCAGAGACGGGCACACCGGAAACAGCGACATCCACAGGCGCTCGGCAGGGACCAGGAACCCAGAAGGCTTGACGCGCAGGGGGTCTCGGAGAAACTCTACCCCTGTCCTTCCCAGCCTCCTGCTTAGCTGGGCCTCACCCTAGCCTGCTGGAGATGGCGGCCATGCCGTCAGAGAGGGGGATGGACAGATTGGCTGAGGTCACCCCACAGGCCAGCAGAGGCCTGGGTGGGAGTGCGCAGCCCCGCAGATGGCTGCTTATGGGGCCCAGAGGCCACCCCTGCGTCGCAGAGGGCACCAGCACACCCGGACTTCTCGGAGGCTTCATACAGCTCCCAGGCCCTACAAGCAGCGTGTGGGCAGAGGCCCAGGCCCCTTCCTGTCACTCAGAGAAGCTGCTGCTCCCAGAAAACGGGGCGCCAGCCTCCCATGAACACTGTGTCCCAACCCCGGTCCTCTCAGGATTCCTGTGTGGAAATGTCACTTCTGTCTCAGCTCTCTAGGGTGCACCTGGTGTCCAGCTCTGCCCCCTTTCTGCTTAAGCAGCTGCTGGGAGACCCTGAGCCAGGCCGCCGAGGTTCTGAGCTCGTAAGGGGTGCAGCAGTTTCCCGCACAGCGTGGGGAGCACATTTGCTCACGTCTCCCAGGCTGGCTGTACACTCTGAGGCCAGCCCTGGGCTCTGACACTCTCCCGATTCCGCTGGGCTTTCTAAGCCCTCCTCTCCTGTCCACTGCTGGCCCATGGCCCAGGCCCAGCCTTGAAGCTGTAAAGACCTCTCACCCCATCCAAATGAGACTGGTCAGATATCTCCCGCATGTCAGCCGCCACTGGATTGGGAAGGACGGGCAGTAGGTGCAAGGCTGGCCCTTTTTATGAGAGTTATTTAAAAAACAAAAACAGGTCAGGCACAGTGGCTCACACCTGTAATCCCAGCACTTTGGGAGACTGAGGCAGGAGGGTCACTTGAACCCAGGAGTTTGAGACTAGCCTGGGCAACATAGTGAGACCCTGTCTCAAAAAACGTTAAATGAAAACATTAGCCAGCTGTAGTGGCACATGCCTGTAGTCCCAGCTTCTTGGGAGGCTGAGATGGGAGGATCGCTTGAGCCCAGGAGGCAGAGGGTGCAGTTAGCTATGATGGTACCACTGCCCTCCAGCCTGGGTGACTGAGAGAGATCCTGGCTCCAAACAGAAAAATAAAAACAGAAGGAGGAACAGATGAATCCCATTTGTGACATTAATGAATTCTCTTATAGGGAAAATAAAACGATTGAAACTGGGCCATCTTGGACAGCTGAGGCCCAGGCAGGGCCAGCTCCTTCCACCTTCCCAGCCAAGATGCTGCCTGCAGCCCCTCCCCTCCTGGCCCGAGATGCTGTCATTGTCCCTAAGAGACCCTGAGGCCTGCTCCAGGCTGAGTGGGTGAGGAGCCTCTGAGCAGGCGCCTGCGTCGAGGCGTGCCCTCCTGAGAGGCAAGGCTGACCTGCAGCGTCCAGCTCGGCTGGGGACACTCGCCTGAGAAGAGCCCAGTCCTGGGTGCCTCCCTAGGGGAGGGCCTTGGGGCTGCTTGTGCTGGCACCGACGTGGGCCTGGGGAGGGACCTGTGTGTGGGTGGCAGGTCTTGAGGAGTCGTGGGGGAGGGTTTCGGGGGGAGATGCTGGTGGTAACAGTGGGAGGTAGGCAGTGAAACCAGCAGTGTGACTTTGGAGGTGCTGGAGGAGCAGGGCCTGGCGGAAGAAGTGGGGGAGCCAGGAAGGAGCAGCTGCCAGGGACGGCCTGGCCTGGGAGGGTGGCCAGGAACTGGGGGAGAAGCTGGTGGTCAAGCTGGTGGTCTCTCAGTGCAAGGGTGGGGCTGGCCTGGAGGAGAGGCCCACAGGGTCCCTGCTGGCTGAGGGTGCAGTGGCGGGCCCCGGAAGCTGAATATCACCCCCGCCACCGGGCAGGCAGTGCTCAGAGTGAAACGGGTGACTGGAGGGCATGTGCCAGCTCTGTTCCTCAAGCCTGGCCCAAGAGGGACCTGCAGCATGGGGTTGGGGGGCAGGCGGCCCTTCTCTGTGGTCTCTCCTGCCTTCTGAGGGAGCCTCCAGAATCTTTCATCGCCGCCACAACAAACTCAGGCTTTCGTGTAGGAAAAGAGCCCACTTCTGAAGAGGCTCATCTGGGCTTTCTCTCCCAGCCTCTAAGTCTCCCATCACCTGGCTCCCCGTTCCTCTTTCCCTTGAAGGAAGTCAGCAGAGTGCATGGCTGACGGGAAAGAAGGCACAGCGGGCCTGCCCAGTGGGGGGAGAAGCCAGGCCATTGTTCTCCAGTTCCAGGATGCCCTGCTTCCCCAGACAGCCCGGCAGCCAGGAAAAGGAAGTCTCTGGGCACAGAGGCAAGCGGGAGACCACGGACAGGCAAGGAGTCGAAGGCTCCACCCGCCTGGGCCAGGCCAGGCTCCCACAGAACCCCTCTGCGTCCAGGCAGGCACATGGGGCCCAGGCCATCCCCCTCACTCGGACGCAGGTGTGGCGACGGCGGGGGAGGGGCGTCCACAGTAGAGCCCAGAACCTTGCGCAGGACAGGACCCCGGCTAATGTGCCCGGAACAGCTCAGTGACAGGGAGCTGGGTTGGCTGTGAGGGTCGGGCACGCGTCACGAGTCTCCTGTGACCAGGAGAGGTGGGAACACTGGCTCACATGACTCGCCAGGCCCTGGCACGCTGTGGTTCTGTGGGTGCCCCCTGCAGCTCCCAGCCTTCAAAATGTACACCTCGCTGGGCATGGTGGCTCACGTCTGTAATCCCAGCACTTTGGGAGGCCGAGGTGGGCGGATCACCTGAGGTCGGGAGTTCGAGATCAGCCTGGCCAACATGGAGAAACCTTGTCTCTACTGAAAATACAAAATTAGCTGGGTGTGGTGGCAGTCGCCTGTAATCCCAGCTATTCGGGAGGCTGAGGCAGGAGAATCGCTTGAACCCGGGAGGCGGAGGTTGCAGTGAGCTGAGATCGTGCCACTGCACTCCAGCCTGGGCAACAGAGCGAGACTCCATCTCAAAAAAACAAAAACAAAACCAAAAAACCATACACTTCATGCTCACTTCTCTGGGAGCCATGGCTAACAGCCTGCAGGCAGGAGACTCTCAAACCAGCTCCTGGAGGGCACTCCCAGGGACCCTGTTCCTACCACGAGCCAGAGAGGAGGCGGGTCAAGGAGACTTGTCCACCCAGGCGTGGCCGAGGAAGGGGTTTCCTCACGCTCTGCTGACCTGCCTTCCTTCCATGCCTCTCAGCCCAGCTCCTGACAAAGGCGGGAACCTGAGCTCCTCGGCTTTAGGAACGTCCCCCAGAGCCCACGGAGCAGCCCGCCCCAGCTGCCTTCCCTCCCAAGATCTCCAGGTAATGCCTGGTAAAAGGAGGGCTCCAGGGAGAATGTTGGGGCCAACACGCAAAGCGCGTCACCTTCCAACCGGCGGAGAGTGAAGGAAAACAGGTACGGCTCGGCTTGTAACCTTCACTGGAAACAGAAACCATCCTCATCATTGATACCTGGTGAACTGCACAGAGAGCAACCTGCAGCTTTGGAAGTTTATAAATCCTTCAGTATTTGTCAGCTGCCAGTAAACAAAAATGCACACAGGAGAACTTTCCACCTGAACCCCACCTGGAGGCCGGCGTTCCCAGGTCCCGGCTGGGGTGACAGCACGCACTCGAGAGCCGGTTCAGGGCGAGTGGGACGCACGTGAGCGCAGGGAGGAAATGCCAGCAGATCCCACTCCACGTGACCGCCTCCCAAGAATCGAGCCATTCTTAGCCCTGCAGACGCTGGCTGCCTCCCTCTGACTTGGCCTCACGGCGGGGCAGGCATTAGCAGTCCAGGCAGCTTCTCTCTGACTCCCTGCAAGGAGGGGTGCGGCGGGCAAGAGGCTGGCCCCACGCGGTTCCACCTGCAGGAGAGCCCTCGCAGGAGGCTCCGTGTGTGGGGCCGGCTCAGCTTTTCTCTGGCCATGCCCATGTCCCTTCTGTGCACGGAGACACCAGATGCACGTGCTCCCCTCTCTGCTTCCGACCTGAACCTGCCCTCGGCCTCCGCTGTGCCTCTGAGGACTCCTGTGTCCTGTGGGCTGAGTGAGCATGGCCAGGCCTTCGCTCGACAGTAGACCCTTCTGTTGATTTCCTCACGGAAAAAAGGGTTCGTAACCAACATCTCAAGCACACTGAACACCAGGGGCGGCTGCATGGACCTGGACACGTGTCTGCCTGACCTGCCCCCAGGCTCTCGGTGGGATGCCCCGCAGCGATGCAGACAGGGGCCTGCGGGCAGAGGCCACGGCCTCCATGAGCCAGGCTATCAGAAAGGTGGGACAAGAGGCCAGCTGTGCTCAGTTTGCAGTGCGGTCCCGTCCAAGCACGGCCCCTCGTTTCTGGAACCCGGCTGTAAACAGCAGGAGGGAGGGGCGGTGGCGCCTGCCAAGGGAGGCAGAGGCCCTGCGGGGAACTTACCAGAGGAAAACAAGTGCTTGCATCCTGGGGCCCTCACACGCACGCGCAGGCGGCCAGGCGCGCTGCTGATAAGAGCCTGCGGGTTTGCAGAGAAGCGCAGCAGCGCGCAGGTCCTCACCAGAGCTCTGGTGGCCACCTCTGTCCCGCCATGCTGCTCACCGACAGTGGCCAGGGCCCACAGCACCAAGAGGCTTGGGCCACAAAGTAAAGGTGAGAGCCTGTGGTGCCCGCAGGTGGGAGAGGCGAGCTGACCACCTGTTCCTTCTTTCCGCAGGGTCGCGGAGCCTCGCCGGCCGCCATGTGGAGCTGCAGCTGGTTCAACGGCACAGGGCTGGTGGAGGAGCTGCCTGCCTGCCAGGACCTGCAGCTGGGGCTGTCACTGTTGTCGCTGCTGGGCCTGGTGGTGGGCGTGCCAGTGGGCCTGTGCTACAACGCCCTGCTGGTGCTGGCCAACCTACACAGCAAGGCCAGCATGACCATGCCGGACGTGTACTTTGTCAACATGGCAGTGGCAGGCCTGGTGCTCAGCGCCCTGGCCCCTGTGCACCTGCTCGGCCCCCCGAGCTCCCGGTGGGCGCTGTGGAGTGTGGGCGGCGAAGTCCACGTGGCACTGCAGATCCCCTTCAATGTGTCCTCACTGGTGGCCATGTACTCCACCGCCCTGCTGAGCCTCGACCACTACATCGAGCGTGCACTGCCGCGGACCTACATGGCCAGCGTGTACAACACGCGGCACGTGTGCGGCTTCGTGTGGGGTGGCGCGCTGCTGACCAGCTTCTCCTCGCTGCTCTTCTACATCTGCAGCCATGTGTCCACCCGCGCGCTAGAGTGCGCCAAGATGCAGAACGCAGAAGCTGCCGACGCCACGCTGGTGTTCATCGGCTACGTGGTGCCAGCACTGGCCACCCTCTACGCGCTGGTGCTACTCTCCCGCGTCCGCAGGGAGGACACGCCCCTGGACCGGGACACGGGCCGGCTGGAGCCCTCGGCACACAGGCTGCTGGTGGCCACCGTGTGCACGCAGTTTGGGCTCTGGACGCCACACTATCTGATCCTGCTGGGGCACACGGTCATCATCTCGCGAGGGAAGCCCGTGGACGCACACTACCTGGGGCTACTGCACTTTGTGAAGGATTTCTCCAAACTCCTGGCCTTCTCCAGCAGCTTTGTGACACCACTTCTCTACCGCTACATGAACCAGAGCTTCCCCAGCAAGCTCCAACGGCTGATGAAAAAGCTGCCCTGCGGGGACCGGCACTGCTCCCCGGACCACATGGGGGTGCAGCAGGTGCTGGCGTAGGCGGCCCAGCCCTCCTGGGGAGACGTGACTCTGGTGGACGCAGAGCACTTAGTTACCCTGGACGCTCCCCACATCCTTCCAGAAGGAGACGAGCTGCTGGAAGAGAAGCAGGAGGGGTGTTTTTCTTGAAGTTTCCTTTTTCCCACAAATGCCACTCTTGGGCCAAGGCTGTGGTCCCCGTGGCTGGCATCTGGCTTGAGTCTCCCCGAGGCCTGTGCGTCTCCCAAACACGCAGCTCAAGGTCCACATCCGCAAAAGCCTCCTCGCCTTCAGCCTCCTCAGCATTCAGTTTGTCAATGAAGTGATGAAAGCTTAGAGCCAGTATTTATACTTTGTGGTTAAAATACTTGATTCCCCCTTGTTTGTTTTACAAAAACAGATGTTTCCTAGAAAAATGACAAATAGTAAAATGAACAAAACCCTACGAAAGAATGGCAACAGCCAGGGTGGCCGGGCCCTGCCAGTGGGCGGCGTGTGCTAGCAAGGCCTGCCGGGTGTGCCGCAGTCACCACAGGGTTCTGAGAACATTTCACAGAAGTGCCTGAGACGCGGAGACATGGCTGGTGTTAAATGGAGCTATTCAATAGCAGTGACGCGCTCTCCTCAGCCACCAAATGTCCCTGACACCCTCCCCAGCCCCCACAGATAACATCAGCTGAGGTTTTTTTCAGTATGAACCTGTCCTAAATCAATTCCTCAAAGTGTGCACAAAACTAAAGAATATAAATAAACAAAAGAAAGGTGTGTTAGGATTTCTGACTGAATACCAGAGCTGA